CGCTTCAGGCCGCGCGGCCCGGGCCCGGCGCCCAGGGGTTGGGGCGAGGGGCGGAGGGGGCGCGGGCGGGGGCGGCTCCCTCCCACCCTTGCGCCCGGCCGCCCGCCCGATCACGCGTCCCTCGGGCCCAGGCGGTGGGGAAGGTCCGGGGAGGCCCGCGGGGGCCAGCACCGCTCGGCGGCGCCGCGCCCTCCGCGCTCTGGGGCTCCTGAGGATGCCCGGCGCGGGCGGTGGCCGCCCCCCTCCCCGGCTGCCTGCGGCCGCTGCCTCCTCGGGCTCTCGGGCGGCGCCGGGGGACGCGCTCGCTGGGCCGGGAGTCGGGGTCCCCGAGCCGCGGGGCCGAGCCTAAGGCGCGCGCGGCCGCACCGGGGCTGCTGCCGCCGCGTCGCGCTCCGGGAAGCCGGGGTGCGCCCGGGCGCTCGGGGTCCGCGCCGCCGCCGGGGCTGCTGCTGCTGCTGGTGTTGCTGCTGCTGCTGCCAACGGCGACCCGGGCTCGTCGCGGTCCCCGCCGCACAGTGAGTAACACATCGCGCACCGAGTGACTGAACTAAGAAGAGCAAAACAACATGTGACTCGGCGTTACGCAGGCACACACAGCGCGGCCGCCCCGCCCCGCTGCCTCGCATTGGCGCCGCGCCCCCCGACGGACGGCGCGCTCGGCCAATCGGCGCGGCGCTCGCGGGGGCGGGCCGCGCGCCCCCGCCCCGCCCCCCTTTCTCCCCGGGCCGCGTTTCCCGCCGTCCCCTCCCCCTCCCGCGAAGGCCCCGGCCCGGCCGGGCGGGGTGGGGCGGCCCCGGCCTCATTAATCAGCGGCTTGTTGTGGATGCCGGCGGAGGAGATGCCACCCAGGGCGGGAAAAGGGGCGCGGAAGAGGGGCGGGGCGGGCCACGGCGCGCAGGGCCCTTCCCTCCCGCCTCGGACTCAATTAATTGGGCTTGAGCTTCCGCCGGGGAGGGGGCGCCGGGCGGGGCCGCGGCTGGGCGGGGCGGGGGATCGGGATCGGCGGCGGGGGCTGCGGCCTTGCAGTGGAAGCATGGGCGGCGAGCCGGGCCGTGCTCTCGGGGCGCGGGGTCCCCATTTTGGGCGAGGGCGGCCGCTCCCGCGCTCGGGGTGGGCGCGCCCCATCCCCGTCCCCCGTTTCCCGTCCCCGTCTCCCGGCCGCATCTCCGTCCCCCCGCAGCCGCGAAACGCGGGGAGGTTCCAGGGCCCGCGGCCGCGGGTTCGCGAGCACCGCGCTCCAGATCGAGAGCGGCGCGCGCCCTTCCGTGGAGGACAGAGGGGCGCGGAGGGGGCGCCTGTGTCCCACCCGCTCGCGGGCGCTTTACGGGGCGTCCTCTGCGCCATTCACTTGTCAGCTTGTCGGGAAGTTGAAATCGCGTTTGGGAGGTAATAGGAGAAAGAGATCGGGGACGGCAGGCGCCCCCGCAGGAGCGCCGCCTTCCTTCCGCAGGGGCGTCCTCTCCCCCCACCGCTGCAGGAGCACCCCCTTCCTTCCTCGGAAGCGTCCTCTCACCACACCGCTTCAAGAGCCCCCCCTTCCTTCCACAGGGGCGTCCTTTCCCCCTCCGAGGCAGGAGCGCCCCTTTTCCCCCCACAGGAGCGCCCTCCCCACCCCAGGAGCGCCCTGCGCCCAGCAGACGGGCAGGTGGGCGGGCGTCCACTACCTGTGTGCGCGGTGCGGGCGGTGACTGCCAAGTTGGAGATGCCCTTGGAGAACTGCTTCGAATTCATGTATCTACTGGGCTTTTGTGACTTTCAAAGCCTATAGCAAATAAGCACCCCTGCAATTACGTCTCCTCAATGACCAAGTCAGGGTGAGGTGAGGGCTTCCTGAGTTCAGATCCCAGCAAGCTCCCGATCCTGCGCAACGAAGAAAACTCAACAAAACAGGCTTTGGCTGTTTATTTTATTTTTTTTTTAATTGTGCCTTCATGAAATAATTTACAGCAATAATTTATCTTATAATATTGGTTATTGTTTTTAAGTCCCGGATGTTTACTTTTGGATGTCCTCTATAATTCATAGAAGTATCTTAAAAGTAATAAAATCTTAATCTAAGAGAAAATAAGTGTAATTTTTGAAAGAGTGATATATATTTTAATATGTTTTTGTAACATGTGACTTGAAGATTGTGTTGGCTAATTTTATGTGCCAAGAGAGCCCTGACTAGTACAAAGATTATAGCGTTTTTATTTTTAGCATGTATACAGTTAGGATTATTGATCAGTAGCCTGAATTTGGGAAGAATAATCATTGTGGCAAATATCACCCAGTGTGCCTCAAAAAGGTGTGTTTAAAGTTGATCTTCCATTTTTAAATCATACCTTAAAAAAAAATACCTCAAGAAATGCCATTTTAAGTCTGTGCACCTATGTGTGCATGTGTGCGTGTTTGTTTATATAATAGATTGTGTGATTGTGTGTGTATAGGTATGTGTGTATGATTGTGTGTGTTGGGGGCGCCACCTTTATGAACATTATGCTTCGGCGTTCTTTTTAGATCTTGTTACCTTTTCTTACGTTCACAAATGTTGCCTAGCAATATGTCTAGTCAGGAAAGATGAAGGGATTCTTATCTTGGTGCTTGAAGAAAATGTGGTGTAGTTTTATTGGCTTTGTGATCACTTACATCCCACTTTTATGAGGATGTAAATGGGCCACCTCTATGTTCCTGTATGTTGCCAGCCATCAGTAGACAATGCTAAAGGAACCACCACTTTTAAACATCATGTGATGGTTTCTTCTGAGAAAGTATATTTTGCAATCTTTTTCTTTTTCATGTTGACTTTTATTATGCAGTTGCATTTTCATATCCGTATTGAACATTTACTTGCTGTGCCTGTCACACGCTAGCAGGTGTCATCTTTTCCTGTTTGCTTGTTTCTTGGGGCCATCCTAGTGTTAAAGGCCAGTGTTTTTAAGGTGTCAGCAGCTCTGGATTGGCAGTTAGCACTTTCCCCATGTACTGCCTCAGTTACCAGACTGGGGACAAAAGAGAGAAGGTTAAAGAATTATCACCTATGTCCGTGGTATTCTGTCATAGAGAGTATAAATTTCCTACAGCAAACTGGAAATTAATTGCAATTCTGCAGTTAGAACCTCCAAATACAAATGTGGATGATACAATTTCAATTCTCATTGAGAGTCAGCCCATGAAACAAACCAACAGTAAGAAACTCTGTAATTAGAAGTATCCCAGTCCTCTTCCTCAACCGAGGAACTTGTTTTCTTTCCCCCTTTCTATTGCCAGATAAGCTATTTATTTATTTAAAGCTTGTTCTACACCTTGTGATTTTCCAACTGTTCTTCCATACTTTTTCAACAAAAGTCAGCTAATAACATCTGCCAACATGCTCTGCACGCAGGACTGGCTGGGGCTGGCATGGCCTCTTGCCAGCAAACAGCCTGGTTGAAATTTTTTCTCATGGTCCAAGATCTTTCCTTGGAAGCTTTCTTTCCTTTCACAGCTAATAAAATGGCCATATCTTTCAGCAGGGAGTTTTTTCTGTTTGTTTGTTTTTTCTATTTTTAACAGAATCATATACAATAATGATTATTTTATTAGAAGTCTTCTGAAATAATTACTTTTCAAGAAAGAATCAATTATATAAAAGTGTAGAGATTTAAAAATATGTTACAGGTTCACAATACAAATACTAGTAGCACTACCAATAATGAACATCACTAATTATTTTCTTTGTTTCATATAGGAAAGGCAAGTATGGGAGGAGAAAGGTGAATAGCATTTTATTGCTTGTGAAATTTTCTTTCTTTTTTTAGTTCTTTGCCCTGTAGGTGTTTGACAGTATTTTGTATTTAGGTGAGCTCAATCTAAAAACTAAGCAGATTAAGTGGAATGCTATATAACTAGTTAGAATAGCTTTAATTTAAAAGGTATTTTAAGAGGGAAAGATTTTTAACTTCACAGGTTTCTGTCAAAGGATATATTTAATCTTTAAAATGAGTGGCACCATTTCATTATATTTCATTTTATTAGATAATGTTGTTCAGTAGCTCATTTGAGAAATTCCATTCCTCTGATGAACGAACTGTGGACAGACTTTTCCTCATCTAGGGTTTATAAGGAAACTTCTTGCACTTTACCAGCAAATTTATTTGCTAATGTTTCAACTGAAATTTCACAAGAGTTTTGTAACATGCTAACTCTGTGTATGGGCAACAGAATGACTTACATGAGAGAATATAACTGCTGTTTGGATCATTTGCTATGTATGGCATTGCAAACATTTAAAGTATCAGGATTTGTTAATGGAATTGATCAGCCCCTTGGAAATTATAAAGGCTTTCTACTTGTGTGTTTATTATTCTTGTTAAAAATATGGATCAGTCTCTTTCCTAAATGTTCATTTTATGAGGGAGGATTTTCTAAAATAAATGATTATTTAATGTGCATATATGATAGAACAAACTACTATAACTTTTTTAAAGTCTTATCAATTGAATTAATACTGTTTAGAAAAATATGTTGTAGTTACAAATGCAGCTAATCCAGTATTCTCAACATTTTTTCATTATAAATATAATTATGTTGAAGAAATACATAAATGCCCAATTAAAAAGTGACTGCGGTTAGGAGTTGAAAATATTTATTAATATGCCTCTGGATTTTGTTCTGTTTGAATTTTGAGAATGTGTTTCTAGATTTAAGAAGCAACACAAGCTTTTTTTCCCAGAAGGCTTCCTATTATTGAAATGGAAATTATACATTAATGACTGTATAACACTAGTAGATATTTTTAAAATGCAAGAGCATCTTCTTAGATCATTACTTTTCCTTGGAATGCTTGGCCCCTGTAATATAATACACCGGTATTTTGCATGATGAAATTGATGTCCTGTGTGTTGCTTCATGTTGCTAT